GGGAGGCCGAGGCAGGTGGATCACTTGAAGTCAGGAGGTTGAGACCAGCTGGCCAACATGGGGAACCCACCTACAAAAATACAAAAATTAGCCGGGCATGGTGGCACGCGCCTGTAATGGCAGGTACTCCGGAGGCTGAGGCAGGGGAATCGCTTGAACCCAGGAGGCAGAGGCTGCAGTGAGCCCAGTTCCTGCCACTGCACTCCAGCCTGGGCGACAGAGAAATGCTCTGTCTCAAAATAAAAGAAAAGAAATAAGTAAATAAATAAAAGAAAGTAATAGATCTCTTCTACAAATGTGCTGGGACAACTAACTGGATATCCACATGGAAAAGAATAATGTATCCCTATCTCACACAATCAAAATTTTATTTTAACGTTAAAAAATGGAGAAAAAAAGAGAGAGAGACGAGGGAGGGAGTCCTGAGGGAGGGGTGTTACTTTGTCGCCCAGGCTGGCCTGGACCCCCAGGCTCAGCGATCCTCTCGCCGCTGCTTCCTGAGTAGCTGGGAACTCAGGCTCCCGCCCCCGCGCCTGAATCCTTGCTGTGTTTATCCAGCAGGTCGCCCCTGGCTGGCCTGAGCATTCCGTCCCGCATCCCAGGGGGAGGCCCTAGGGAAGTCTCTGCAGCTGAGCACGGGGTGGACTCTCCCTCCTGAGTGAGTGGAGAATAGAAAGGGAGAGGATTTCTGTTCTGTTCTGTGGGCCGTCAGCATGAAATCGTACGTTCCGCCCAGGCAGGGCCTTGCATTTTACATTCTAGTTTGTATCCCGTTCCAGACAATTCCAGGGCTTTTGAGTCCATGCGTCAGCCTTCCTGGGCGGTCTCACCTTCACCACCCGAAAACAGGTGCTAGGAGAGAAGCTGAGAGGAGCACCGGTCACGCCCCGGCCCCGCCCTCTGCCGGCTCTAAAGCGCAAGGTCTCTCCGCCTCGCGCCCCGCCCCTGCCTCGTCCAGGCCCCGCCCACCTCCTTGCGGGTCCCGCCCAGGCCTGGCTTCTGCTCTGCGCGCGCAGATTCGTGCAGACCAGGAAGCGGATAGCGTGGAGTGACGGTGCCACCGCGGCGCGTGAGTTTCGCCCTGTCTTGTATTAAGTCTGCTTTTTCTTTTTTTTCTTTTTTTTTTTTTTCAGATGGAGTTTCGCTCTTGTTGCTCAGGCTGGAGTGCAATGGTGTGATCTCGGCTCACTGCAACCTCCGCCTCCCGGGTTCAAGCGATTCTCCTGCCTCAGCCTCTCGAGTAGCTGAGATTACAGGCATGATCCATTGCTCCCAGCCACCCATGTATTCCTGATTGAAAAAATTTGCTTATGTCTTAGTTCTACAGCTGACCCTCTTTCGCTATTTTCAAGGTCAATAGCTGTGTGTTCACACTTCTGCATTTTCAGAATTTTTTTTTCTTTTTTTTGGAGACAGAGTATTGCCCGGGCTGTGAGTGCAGTCTCATGATCTTGGGTCACTGCAACCTCTGTTTCCTGGGTTCAAGTGATTCTTGTGCCTCAGCATCCCACGTAGCTGAGATTACAGGTATGTGCTACCACACCTGGCTAATTATTGTATGAGCAATAAACAACATATTTCTAACATTCAGGATTGACTTCTAAAGACTCTTGGTACGTGAGGAAGAAACCCGGAAGAGGAAGAGGAGAGCAAAGGAGTCAGGGATGGCTTTTTCTCAGGTGAGATGATATTTTCAGTGGATTGTTCTGTCAACCATTTGGTTAAAATGTGTTTTCATTTCAGGGTCTATTGACATTCAGGGATGTGGCCATAGAATTCTCTCAGGAGGAGTGGAAATGCCTGGACCCTGCTCAGAGGACTCTATACAGGGACGTGATGCTGGAGAATTATAGGAACCTGGTCTCCCTGGGTGAGGATAACTTCCCTCCAGAAGTGGGAATGATTTGAAAGCTTTCGGTGTTTATGTTTTGTAGATATCTCTTCCAAATGCACGATGAAGGAGTTCTTGTCAACAGCGCAAGGCAACAGAGAAGTGTTCCATGCAGGGACATTGCAAATACATGAAAGTCATCACAATGGAGATTTTTGCTACCAGGATGTTGATAAAGATATTCATGACTATGAATTTCAATGGCAAGAAGATGAAAGAAATGGCCATGAAGCACCCATGACAAAAATCAAAAAGTTGACAGGTATTACAGAACGATATGATCAAAGTCATGCTAGAAACAAGCCTATTAAAGATCAGCTTGGATCAAGCTTTCATTCGCATCTGCCTGAAATGCACATATTTCAGACCGAAGAGAAAATTGATAATCAAGTTGTGAAGTCTGTCCACGATGCTTCCTTGGTTTCAACAGCCCAAAGAATTTCTTGTAGGCCCAAAACCCATATATCTAATAACCATGGGAATAATTTCTGGAATTCTTCATTACTCACACAAAAACAGGAAGTACACATGAGAGAAAAATCTTTCCAATGTAATGAGAGTGGCAAAGCCTTTAATTACAGCTCACTCTTAAGGAAACATCAGATAATCCATTTAGCAGACAAATATAAATGTGATGTATGTGGCAAGCTCTTTAATCAGAAGCGAAACCTAGCATGCCATCGTAGATGTCACACTGGTGAGAATCCTTACAAGTGTAATGAGTGTGGCAAGACCTTCAGTCAGACGTCATCCCTTACATGCCATCGTAGACTTCATACTGGAGAGAAACCTTACAAATGTGAAGAATGTGACAAAGCTTTCCATTTCAAATCAATACTTGAAAGACATAGGATAATTCATACTGAAGAGAAACCATATAAGTGTAATGAGTGTGGCAAGACCTTTAGGCAGAAGTCAATCCTTACACGCCATCATCGACTTCATACTGGAGAGAAACCTTACAAGTGTAATGAGTGTGGCAAGACCTTTAGTCACAAGTCATCCCTTACATGCCATCATAGACTTCATACTGGAGAGAAACCCTACAAATGTAATGAGTGTGGCAAGACCTTTAGTCACAAGTCATCCCTTACATGCCATCGTAGACTTCATACTGGAGAGAAACCTTACAAATGTGAAGAATGTGACAAAGCTTACAGTTTCAGATCAAATTTTGAAATACATCGGAAAATTCATACTGAAGACAATGCTTACAAGTGTAATGAGTGTGGAAAGACCTTTAGCCGGACATCATCCCTTACATGCCATCGTAGACGTCATACTGGAGAGCAACCTTACAAATGTGAAGAATGTGACAAAGCTTTCCGTTTCAAATCAAACCTTGAAAGACATAGGAGAATTCATACTGGAGAGAAACCATACAAGTGTAATGAGTGTGGCAAGACCTTTAGTCGGAAGTCATACCTCACATGCCATCATAGACTTCATACTGGAGAGAAAGCTTACAAGTGTAATGAGTGCGGCAAGACCTTTAGTTGGAAGTCATCCCTTACCTGCCATCGTAGACTTCATTCTGGAGAGAAACCTTACAAGTGTAAGGAGTGTGGCAAGACCTTCAATCAGCAGTTAACCCTTAAACGCCATCGTAGACTTCATAGTGGAGAGAACCCTTACAAATGTGAAGATAGTGACAAAGCTTACAGTTTCAAATCAAACCTTGAAATACATCAGAAAATTCATACTGAAGAGAATCCTTACAAGTGTAATGAGTGTGGCAAGACCTTCAGTCGGACGTCATCCCTTACATGCCATCGTAGACTTCATACCGGAGAGAAACCTTACAAATGTGAAGAATGTGACAAAGCTTTCCGTGTGAAATCAAACCTTGAAGGACATAGGAGAATTCATACTGGAGAGAAACCTTACAAGTGTAATGAGTGTGGCAAGACCTTTAGTCGGAAGTCATATTTTATATGCCATCATAGACTTCATACTGGAGAGAAACCTTATAAGTGTAATGAGTGTGGCAAGAACTTTAGTCAGAAGTCATCCCTTATATGCCACCATAGACTTCATACTGGAGAGAAACCTTACAAGTGTAATGAGTGTGGCAAGACCTTTAGTCAGAAGTCAAACCTTACATGCCATCGTAGACTTCATACTGGAGAAAAACAAGTGTAATGAATGTGGTGAGGTTTTTAATCAACAAGCACACCTTGCAGGTCATCATAGAATTCATACTGGGGAGAAACCTTAGAAATGTGAAGCATGTGATAAAGTTTACAGTGGCAAATCAAGCCTCAGAAGACAGGAGAATTCATACTGGAGAGAAAGCTTATAAATGTGAAGAATGTCACAAAGTTTACAGTCGCACATCAAACCGTGAAAGACAGGAGAATTCATACTGGAGAGAAACCATAAAAATGTAAGAGTTTGTGACAAGGCTTTTGGGCATGATTCGCACCTGGCACAACATGCTAGAATTCACACTGGAGAGAAACCTTACCAGTGTAATGAGTGTGGCAAAGCCTTTAGTAGGCAGTCAACACTTGTTTACCGTCAGGCAATCCATGGTGTAGGGAAACTTTACTAAGGTAATGATTGTCACAAAGTCTTCAGTAATGCTACAACCATTGTGAATCACTGGAGAATCCATAAGGAAGAGAGATCATACTAGGGTAATAAATGTGGCAGATTTTTCAGACATTGTTCATACCTTGCAGTTCATCGGTGAACTCAACGCTGGAGAGAAACCTTACAAATGTCATGACTGTGGCAAGGTCTTCAGTCAAGCTTCATCCTATGCAAAACATAGGAGAATTCATACAGGAGAGAAACCTCACATGTGTGATGATAGTGGCAAAGCCTTCACTTCACACCTCATGAGACATCAGAGAATGCATACTGGACAGAAATCTTACAAATGTCATCAATGTGCCAAGGTCTTCAGTCTGAGTTCACTCCTTGCAGAATATGAGAAAATTCATTTTGGAGGTAGTTGGTCCATATGCAATGAGTAGAGCAAACCATCAAGCATTAATTGACATTAGGGTCAATTCAGCATTGACTTGAGTTTGTATTGACTTAACATTGAGTTCAAGCATTAATTGACATTAGTGTTTATGTTAAGAGGATTGGGCCAGGCACATCAGCTTACACCTGTAATCTGAGCGCTTTGGGAGGCCAAGGTGGGTAGATCACTTGAGGTCAGGAGTTTGAGATCAGCCTGGCCAACAGACGTGAGCCATTTTCCCAGCCTGTTTTTTGTTTCTTTAAAAAAACTGATAGGGATTTTTATGGATATCATGTTGAATCTAAATCACATTGGGTTATTATATAATCATTTCACAATATTAATTTTTCCAAGCTATCAATATGGGTTGTAGCTCAATGTTTTTAATCATTTTGATCAATGTTTGTAGATTTCAAGGTACAAACTTCTGACCTTTGTACGTTTATTTCTAAGTATTTCTTTAAGTTCTCCAGCAAATGGAAGTGTTTTAAAATTTTCTTTTAAAATTGTTTATTGTTAAAGTATGGAAATTCAACTAATTTTTGGTGCTGATACTGTATTGTGCAAATCCACTGACTATGTTACTTAGTTCCAGTAGTATTTTGGTTGGCTCTTTGTGATTTTCTACACAGAAGATTATGTCATCTACAAACAAATATAATTTTACTTCTTACTTTCTGATTTGGATGAGTTTTATTTCCTCTGCTATTTCA